AGGTCAGGAGATTGAGACCATCTTGGTTAACACGGTGAAACCCCCTCTCTACTAAAAACACAAAAATTTAGCCAGGCGTGGTGTCGGACGCCTGTAGTCCCAGCTACTTGGGAGGCTGAGGCAGGAGAATGGCGTGAACCCAGGAGGCGGAGCTTGCAATGAGCCGAGATCGCGCCACTGGACTCCAGCCTGGGCGACAGAGCGAGACTCCCGTCTCAAAAAGAAAAAAAAAAAAAAAAAAGAAAGAAACTCAAGCCTCAAGCTGTCTGGGGGCATCCAAGTCCAACCATCCCAGTCACACACACACAACCGACCTTACTCATCCCAGGGGTGTGCAGAGGCCCACTGCAAGAACTGGTGAACTTTCAAGGCGTCTTTGCATATATGATGATTTTTTATTCTATTATTCAAGTTTTGCTTGGACAAGATTGTGCTGCTAAAAAGTGGCCTACACCACTTTTTTTGTTTTTGTTTTTGAGACAGGGTTTCACTCCCGTCGCCCAGGCTAGAGTGCAGTGGCGCGATCTCAGCTCACTACAACCTCCGCGTCCTGGGCTCAAGCAATCCTCCTGCCACAACCTCCCGAGTAGCTGGGACTACAAGCGCCCGCCACCATACCCGGCTAATTTTTGTATTTTTAGTAGAGACGGGGTTTCACCATGTTGGCCAGGCTGGTCTTGAACTCCTGGCCTCAAGTGATCCACCTGCCTCGGCCTCCCTAAGTGCTGGGATTACAGGCGTGAGCCACCGCGCCCGGCCCTACACCACTTTTTAAAAGTCGTGTTTCTTCTCTTTTTTATAATGTTGTACTTCTGATTTCTAGGGAATGATTAGCAAACTCACCCCTGACGCTATGTCCCTTGGACATTATCCTTGTATACACAAAAAGTGCAATTAACGAGTGGGTAGAAGTCAAGGGGTGGAGCCTCCGTCCTTGGGCTTGAAGCCAATGTCCCTCAATGCGCCTGCGAGACTCCCACGCCCTGGGAAGGATGCCTATCGATTCGCTCTGGGCTCGGCAGTTCTTTCTGATAGCAGGCAGCCATCTTGCCTGGAGCCTGAGAAAGGGAGGAGAGACAGAAGGAACCGGCGACAGTGGTCTCAGGGCCGCTCCGGGGGGCCTCAAGAACCGGAGGCAGCCCCGGAGGTGGTCCCCGATCCCGGGCTATGCTCTTGGATCTGAGAAGGGAAGGCGGAGGGCGGCGGGGACAAGATGGGTGGAGAATGTCAAGCAAGGAATGCTAGGCGGGGGAGGGGCGTTGCTATGGCGACTGGGGAGGGGCGGTGTCTGTTCTGAATCGCTGTGTGTCACCCGGGCGCTGCCCAGGAAGGGCAGGGCTGGGGTGATGACCATGGTAACACCCGGGGGGGAGTTCGTGACATCTCCGGCGCGGAGGGACTCGATGTCTATGGCAATGGTCGCCTGGTGGAAGGGACGGAACTAGATCCCTTCGCTCGGGACGCTCACATTCCAGGCCCTTGTCCTGCAGGCTGCCGCGGGCGGACACGCCAGAGGAGGAGGCCGGGGAATGGCCGCGGTGTGGCAGCAAGTCTTAGCAGTGGACGCGAGGTGAGGCGTGGGGTCAAAGCCCATGGGAGCAGAACTTACTGTGGTGCATGCGCAATGGCGATAAGTGAGGCTGGGCGGAGAACTTGCCTTATGCGGCTGCGTGGGCATGCCGGAGGTGAGCATGCGCAGTAGCGGGGGCGGGCACGCCCGCGGTGAGTTGGCTGCGCCGGAGAGGATTCTAAACAGCAAGCTGGGAAAATGTGGTCAGATGTGGGCATGCGCAAAGCGGCTACCTGTGAGAGGGAGGTGGGGCTCAGGCAGGTGACATCCTATCCCCTATGGGTGTCCCCTAGACTTTTTTTTTTTTACATCATCACTTCCCCATTCTGACCCCATCACCTCCCAACGCTGACCCCCATAATGTCAGTCTGATTTCTGTCGCCCTGGTATACTGACCCTAATTATTGTCTGCGCTGACCCAGTCACCCCGTAGGGACCCCAGCACGGCAGCAGACTGACTCTGTTGTCTGCAAACTGACCTCATGACCATGCTCATTATTACTGCAGACTCACTCCCACCACAGGACCAAGAGGTCCCTCATCACCACTGCTAGTCATTCTTACCACCTAGGCCCCAGTCACTGCCACACACCTCACTCTCCTGCCGTACCCCCCCCCCCGAGCTGATTGATTCCCTCTGTCCTGTGCCTGCTGCCTGCCCTGCATCCTGACCCTGCAGGTACAACGCGTACCGCACACCAACGTTTCCACAGTTTCGGACGCAGTATATCCGCCGGCGCAGCCAGCTGCTGCGGGAGAATGCCAAGGCTGGGCACCCCCCAGCGCTGCGTCGGCAGTACCTGAGGCTTCGGGGGCAGCTGCTGGGCCAGCGCTACGGGCCCCTCTCCGAGCCAGGCAGTGCTCGTGCCTATAGCAACAGCATCGTCCGCAGTAGCCGCACTACTCTTGACCGCATGGAGGTGAGCTTCTGGCCACATTCACCCCCGGGCATGATGCACCCACCCTGACCCTCTCCATTTGCAGGACTTTGAGGATGATCCTCGGGCCCTGGGGGCCCGTGGGCACCGTCGTTCTGTCAGCAGAGGCTCCTACCAGCTGCAGGCGCAGATGAACCGTGCCGTCTATGAGGACAGGTATGCACCAGAGGCAGCCAAGGCGGGGGGCGCCTGTCACCCCTCACTTCCTATTGGGGCCCAGGCCCCCTGGCAGCGTGGTGCCCACGTCAGCAGCAGAGGCAAGTCGGGCCATGGCCGGGGACACGTCACTGAGCGAGAACTATGCCTTTGCGGGCATGTATCATGTTTTTGACCAGCACGTGGATGAGGCAGGTGAGCCAGTGGGTAGCGGGTTCCATCACCAAAGATTCCCACTAATGGCTTCTTGGCATTGCAGTCCCAAGGGTGCGCTTCGCCAATGATGACCGACACCGCCTGGCCTGCTGCTCACTCGACGGCAGCATCTCCCTGTGCCAGCTGGTGCCTGCCCCACCCACAGTGCTTCGCGTGCTACGGGGCCACACCCGTGGTGTCTCCGACTTCGCCTGGTCCCTCTCCAATGACATCCTCGTGTCCACCTCACTGGATGCCACCATGCGCATCTGGGCCTCTGAGGATGGTCGCTGCATCCGAGAGATCCCTGACCCCGATAGCGCTGAACTGCTCTGCTGCACCTTCCAGCCTGTCAACAACAACCTCACTGTGGTCAGGCTCCAGGACACCCACTCACCAAGGGCGCAGGATGATGGTCTGTGCATTCTCCCCACAGGTGGGGAACGCCAAGCACAACGTGCATGTCATGAACATCTCCACAGGCAAGAAAGTGAAGGGGGGCTCCAGCAAGCTGACAGGCCGTGTCCTTGCTCTGTCCTTTGATGCCCCTGGCCGGCTGCTCTGGGCGGGTGATGACCGTGGCAGTGTCTTCTCTTTCCTCTTTGATATGGCCACAGGTAGGCAGACAGCAGGCCTGCATCTGGGTGCTCACCTTTGCCTTCCCTCCCTCTGCTGCTGCAGGGAAGCTGACCAAAGCCAAGCGTTTGGTGGTGCATGAGGGGAGCCCTGTGACCAGCATCTCAGCCCGGTCCTGGGTCAGCCGCGAGGCCCGGGATCCCTCACTGCTCATCAATGCTTGCCTCAACAAGTTGCTGCTCTACAGGTGGGTCCCCCATCAGGGCCTCCTGGAGACGGCTGTGTTTTGACCCACTCTCTCATCCTCTCAGGGTGGTAGACAACGAGGGGACCCTGCAGCTGAAGAGAAGCTTCCCCATCGAGCAGAGCTCACATCCTGTGCGCAGCATCTTCTGTCCCCTCATGTCCTTCCGCCAGGGGGCCTGCGTGGGTGAGTCCTGTAGGGACAGGGGATCTGGGTGGCTCCCGATGGCCTCTCCCTCTCACCCCGACAGTGACGGGCAGTGAGGACATGTGCGTGCACTTCTTTGATGTGGAGCGGGCGGCCAAGGCTGCTGTCAACAAGCTGCAGGGCCACAGTGCACCTGTGCTTGATGTCAGCTTCAACTGCGACGAGAGCCTACTGGCCTCCAGTGACGCCAGCGGCATGGTCATCGTCTGGAGGCGGGAGCAGAAGTAGGGTCCTGTCGGCCCTGCTGCTGTCCTCCATCCCACCCCTCTTACTCCAGCCTCGTGTTGTAAATAAAGTTTCGGTGGTCATGCTGAGGGCCGGCTCCCAGCTCTGCCGGGGACGGACAGGGCAGAGGGCAGCGGGCAGCTCCAGGAACACGGTGGAACGGGGTTCATTGACTCATTTGTGCATTCATGCATCGACGGATTCATTCATTCCACAAGCATTGATTGAATGTCTGCTGGGTTACAGGCCCTGCCTTAACTGTTTTACACACTTATGCATTCGATAGACATTAGTGAGCCCTGACCGTGTGCCAGGAACTGTTCTAGGCACTGGGGATACTGCTCTGACCTAAACTGATGGAAATGCCTGCCTTCATTGGGCTTGCATCATAGCGGAGACAGTAGATAAAAACATGGAACAGGCCAGCTAATGATGAGTGGTATGAAGAAAATAAAGCAAGGATGGGAGACAGAGCTGCAGAAGTTGGGGGAGTGGGCTCTTTATGGTGACAGCATCAGGGAAGATGATCCTGACAGGGTGACTTTTTTGTTTTTGAGACAGGGTCTCACTCTGTCACCCAGGTTGGAATGCAGTGGCATGACCATAGCTCACTGCAGCCTCAACCTCCAGGGCTCAAGTGATCCTCACTTAAGCCTCCCAAGTAGCTGGGACTACAGGTGTGTGCCACCACACTCGGGTAATTTTTGTATTTTTAGTAGAGACGGGGTCTCGCCATGTTGCTCAGGCTGGTCTTGAACTCCTGGGCTCAAGCGATCCACTCGCCTCAGCCTCCCAAAGTGCTGGGATTACAGGCATGAACCACCACGCCTGGCTCAGGGTGACATTTAAAGACCTGAATGAAGTGAGTGGGAGTCATAGTGTAGGGGGAGAACATTCCAGGCAGAGAGAAAGCCAGCCTAAAGGCACTGAGGCTGGAGCGCTCCAGAAGGATCATTGTGTATGCCAGAGTCTTGCTGGACCAGAGTGTGACAGTACATGAGGTCAGACAGGCCAGATGCTTCATGGGCCACAGTTAGGACTTTGGCTTTTTTTCTGAGTGGGGGTGACCAGAAGGTGTCAAGCAGAGGAGGAACATGATCTGACTTGGTCATAGAGGCTCCCTCTGGCTGCTGAAGGGGACAGATTGGGGGTGGGGGTAGAAGCAGGGGACCCAGCAGGAGACCCCTCTGAGCGCAGTGATGGGGACTTGCACCAGGGTAGTGACAGTGGAGGAGTTGGCGGGGGAATGTTGGGTCGGACCCCCAGGGGGTTCACTATGTTAGGCTGCAGGACTCTGCTGCCTCCTCAGGGGGCGATATTCCCAACCCTTCTGTGCATTGTGTTGTTTATTAAAAGCAGGGAGCAGAGGTGTTGAGTCCTGGAGCCCCAAGCTGGTGCAGGAGCAACGGGAAGTTAAGGCTGACCTGGGGCCTCCTGCTGTGTGGCGGAATCTCCATCCCTCAGACCACCCCTGTCTCCTCCCAGCCCCATCCAGGGTACAAATTCCAGCCCTGGAACAGCTCAGAGACCAAAAAGTGATGTTAAGTATTTGAGGGGAGCCCCAAGAGAGGAGAAAAAGCTTTGAGTATTGATGGGGGTAAATAACCAAAATCACTTATCAGTGGCCTGCGTCACCAGAAAATGTCAAAGTTACCTGAAGCAGCAAAGAGGCTCTTGCTCCGGCCCCTCCCTTCCTTCTCAGCTCCATTTGTTGCCACATATGCGTTGACTGGAACTGCGACTGACATCTTGGGACCTTAGGGTCAGTCCACAGCGTGGTAGAGACTCCAGCTTGGCCCAGCATTGCTGAGCTGCTGAACTCGCACCAACAGTCTTGTTGGAGGGAAATAATCTCCCGTTTGTTCAGTCCAGTTATTTGACAGTGTGGTTACTTGCACCCCAAGCATTTCTAACTGGCACTTCCATCTAATAGACCTCAGGGTACATGGTGGTGAGATAGGGACATCAGTGAGCTGGATTGTTCCCATGGTAAAGGTCATGTATGTGTGTGTGTGTCATGGTCCTCAATACCAGCCCCAAGCCCAGTGATTTGCTAGGAGGACTCCCAAGACTCAGTATGTGGTTGTATTCATGGCTACGATTGACTTATTACAACAAAAAGATATGGAGCAAAATCAGCAAAAAGAAATGGTGTGCAGGACCAACTCCCAGAGAGACCCAGGCACAAGTTTCCAGGGCTTCTCTCTCATTGGAGTCACACAAGATGTGCTCGGTTCACAGTAATGGGTTGTGACAATACATGCGAAATGTTGCTGACCAAGGAAGCTCAATTAGAGACTCAGCACCCAGAGGTTTTTTTTGTTGTTGTTGTTGTTTTGGTTTTTTTTTGGCGGGGGGGGGGGGGTCTTGCTCTGACGCCCAGGCTGGAATGCAGTGGCATGATCTTGGCTCACTGCAGCCTCCACCTCCTGGGTTCAAGCGATCCTCGGGCCTCAGCTTCCCGAATAGCTGGAACTACAGGCGCGCACCAGCAAGCTCGGCTAATTTTTGTATTTTTAGTAGGGATGGGGTTTCACCATGTTGGCCAGGCTGATCTTGAACTCCTGACCTCAAGTGATCCTCCCACCTCAGCCTCCCAAACTGCTGGGATTACAGGCGTGAGCACCTGGCTGGTATCAAGTTTTTATTGGGGCATGGTCACATAGGCACCCCCTGCCTGGCACCTACCCAAATCCCAGGCTCCCAAAAGGAAAGCAGGGGCTCAGCATAAACCACCTTTTTTTTTTTTTTTTTAATTGAGACGGAGTCTCGCTTTGTCGCCAGGCTGGAGTGCAGTGGCGTGATCTCGGCTTACTGTAACCTCCGCCTCCTGGGTTCAAGCAATTCTCCTGCCTCAGCTTCCTGAATAGCTGGGACTACAGGCGCCTGCCACCACCACGCCCAGCTAATTTTTGTATTTTTAGTAGAGACGGGGTTTCACCATATTGGCCAGGCTGGTCTCCATCTCTTGACCTTGTGATCCGCCTGCCTCGACCTCCCAAAGTGCTGGGATTACAGGCATGAGCCACCGCTCCTGGCCCACTTTTTTATACAAACAGCTTAGGTAGAGTAAGCCATTCTTTTTTTTCTTTCTTTCTTTTTTTTTTTTTTTGAGACAGGGTCTCACTTTGTTGCCCAGGCTGGAGTGCAGTGGCTCAAACATGGTTCGCTGCAGCCTCAACCTCCCAGGCTCAAGCGGTCCTGCTGCCTCATCCTCCAAAGTAGCTGGGACCACAGACATGCACCACCATGACCCCAGCTGATTTTTGCAGAGATGGGTTTTGCCATGTTGCCCAGGCTGGCCTTGAACTCCTGGGCTCAAGTGATCCTCTCACCTTGGCCTACCAAAGTGCTGGCGTTACAGGTGTGAGCCACCACACCCGGCCCGAGTGAGCCATTCTTATCTCTTAGGGAATGGTGGGAACCCTCCTGGAGTCTATGTTCTTAGACACCACCCAAGGGCCAACCTTGAAGCAGGCCTTTCCAAGGATCGCAGTTGAGGCCTGCTCTGTTACTGTTTTTCTGCACAGTGTGCAACACCACACAGATGCCCAGTTTCTACCAAGGTCTGTGGATGGCAGGATAATTTTGAGGAACCTCCTTTTTCGCTAACACTTTCTTCTTTTGTTTACACTCTTCACATTGTCTATTGAGTCTGGATTCAAGATGATTGATTGTGAATATTGTTGTGCATGATTTTGGGGGTTTCCTCCTTGTGAAATTTTGAGGTGGCAGATTTGACATTCTACTTTAAACTCATCTTGGTGGCACTTTTCTTGACTCACCACCTAAGGGGGAATAAATAATGAAGAAAGAATAAAAATAGTGTTATCAGTCACATTTGGGCCTCGGTTAACTTGTTCAGCATCACT